TGCATGGCAAAGAAGCCAAGTGTCATTTCATGGCCTCAGCCTCTCAGCTGAGAAGCAGGGCACAGCTCACCCAGGCTAGGAAAACAGAGGCAAGTCCTGGAAAGCTGTCTGCTTTTAACCAAGAGTTACTGGCCATCAAGTGTCTTGGTTAAAAAATAAGTGTCAGGCAACCTTCTTGGTAGAGTGTGTTGGGGGGCATTATCAGAGTCTGGTAATGACTTCTGAGGGTCCCAAAGAGTGAAGTGATATTTACATAGCAAATCCAAGGAGGGGGATTGTGTGCAATATAGGTGGAGGTGGGGGCAGGTTTTGTGGGTTTGCCAAGCTCCAAGGGTCATACAATGTGCATGTCAAGGACAAGAAATCAAAGCCATGTGAAATGGTTGGAGGTGGTTCAGTTTGAGGTCATGTGTTTCTCAGCTCCTGTTGTGGAATTAGTGTGAGACCCAGAAGACTGTGGCCAAAGCTATTATGGACCCATGGTCTCCGTGGAATCATCCCTCATGACTTCTGCTCTCTGATCACATCCACACTCATGTCATCCTCGTTCTTCCAAGGTGAGGTTACTAGTACTGCACAGGGGCTGATGAGAGCATGTCCTGCCAGGAAAAACCATCCCAGAGATGCTTTCCCCCTTGGCACTGTGTCCTGTATTTGCTCAGCAGCCCACATCCTGTTCTTCCCCAAACCTTGGGGCAGACTTCCCACAGGTGAATTTGAACTCCCCAAGATTAAAATCAAGCCCGTATTCAGGAAACACTTGGGAGTCCTTGAGGTTCACCGAGAGGGAAGTTGGAAATTTTTCACTTATGTCAGTGCGTTTGCAGTTGGGCAACAGCCAGATTGTTCATATGGCAATCAATCAAACACACCTAAGTTTTTTCCACATATTAGCCATCGACTGTTAGCAAAAGCCCTCACTTCCTTTATATTGATTTATAGCAGCAGTAGAAATATACCACCCTAGAGGACACACCTCCTTTTAGCTAGGTACCTATAAATGTCCAGGATTTTCTATTCAATTGAGAAGAACCCAGCAAAATGGGGATCTCCACAGTCATCCTTGAAATGTGTCTTTTATGGGGACAAGTTCTATCTACAGGTATTACGTTTAATTATTATATTCATTAATTTGTGTTTCTAAGACGAATTTGTGTTCTTTCCAGGTGGGTGGATCCCAAGGACTACAGACTACGGTAAGACCTTTTCTTCACTCCTCTTCCCTGGTCATCAATGAGCTCTTCCTTTTCCACCTCGCAGCTTCACTGATTCCCTCGGAGGTGCCCTTGGATCCAACTGTAGCAGAAGGTAAGGTCTATTATGGGGGAACCCTGTGGGCTATCAATGAGCTCTTCCTTTCTCCACCCTGCAGGTTCTCCATTTCCCTCGGAGTCGACCCTGGAGTCAACTGTAGCAGAAGGTAACGTCTACTATGGGGGATCCCTGTGGGCTATCAATGAGCTCTTCCTTTCTCCACCCTGCAGGTTCTCCGATTTCCTTGGAGTCAACCCTGGAGTCAACCGTAGCAGAAGGTAACGTCTACTATGGGGGAGCTCTATGGGCTATCAATGAGCTCTTCCTTTCTCCACCCTGCAGGTTCTCTGATTCCCTCAGAGTCAACCCTGGAGTCAACTGTAGCAGAAGGTAACGTCTACTATGGGGGATCCCTGTAGGCTATGTGCAAGAGAAATTCTGTGCCTTCCTCTAGGATCTGATTCTGGTTTGGCCCTGAGGCTGGTGAATGGAGATGGCAGGTGTCAGGGCCGAGTGGAGATCCTATACCGAGGCTCCTGGGGCACCGTGTGTGATGACAGCTGGGACACCAATGATGCCAACGTGGTCTGTAGGCAGCTGGGTTGTGGCTGGGCCATGTCAGCTCCAGGAAATGCCTGGTTTGGCCAGGGCTCAGGACCCATTGCCCTGGATGATGTGCGCTGCTCAGGACACGAATCCTACCTGTGGAGCTGCCCCCACAATGGCTGGCTCTCCCATAACTGTGGCCATGGTGAAGATGCTGGTGTTATCTGCTCAGGTAGGCATCCAGATCTCTGGAGGGTTGGGTGTTGGTGTCTAATGTTGCTATTTTTTTCTCACAGCTGCCCAGCCTCAGTCAACACTCAGGCCAGGTGAGTCCCCAGAATCCTTCCTCGGGATACCCATTGTATCCTTTCTCTTTGTTGCTGTTTACAGAAAGTTGGCCTGTCAGGATATCACCACCTGTACCCACAGAAGGTAAAGAATCCTCTCAACACTCCCTGGGGCTCGATGGATGAAGGGTTCTTGTGTTCCCCTGTAGGATCTGAATCCAGTTTGGCCCTGAGGCTGGTGAATGGAGGCGACAGGTGTCGAGGCCGAGTGGAGGTCCTATACCGAGGCTCCTGGGGCACCGTGTGTGATGACTACTGGGACACCAATGATGCCAATGTGGTCTGCAGGCAGCTGGGCTGTGGCTGGGCCATGTCAGCCCCAGGAAATGCCCAGTTTGGCCAGGGCTCAGGACCCATTGTCCTGGATGATGTGCGCTGCTCAGGACATGAGTCCTACCTGTGGAGCTGCCCCCACAATGGCTGGCTCACCCACAACTGTGGCCATAGTGAAGACGCTGGTGTCATCTGCTCAGGTGGGCCTTCAAGAACTTGGGCTCACTCTCTTCCTGATCTGACCTTCTCTTCTCTTTCTCACAGCTCCCCAGTCCCGGCCGACACCCAGCCCAGGTAGGTCCCCAGTGTCCTTCCTCAAAATGTCCATTCTGTCTTTTCCTTTTGTTGCAATTTACAGATACTTGGCCGACCTCACATGCATCAACAGCAGGTAAATAACCCTCTCACCCCTCCCTAGGACTCGATGGATGAAGGATTCTTGTGTTCCCCTGTAGGACCTGAATCCAGTTTGGCCCTGAGGCTGGTGAATGGAGGTGACAGGTGTCAGGGCCGAGTGGAGGTCCTATACCGAGGCTCCTGGGGCACCGTGTGTGATGATAGCTGGGACACCAGTGACGCCAATGTGGTCTGCCGGCAGCTGGGCTGTGGCTGGGCCACGTCAGCCCCAGGAAATGCCCGGTTTGGCCAGGGTTCAGGACCCATTGTCCTGGATGACGTGCGCTGCTCAGGCTATGAGTCCTACCTGTGGAGCTGCCCCCACAATGGCTGGCTCTCCCATAACTGTCAGCACAGTGAAGACGCTGGTGTCATCTGCTCAGGTGGGCCTCCAAGACCTTGGGCTCCCTCTCTTGTGCATCTGATCTGACCTCCTCTTTCTCACAGCTGCCCACTCCTGGTCGACGCCCAGTCCAGGTGAGTCCCCAGTGTCCTTCCTTGGGATGTCCAATTCTAGCCTTTGTCTCTGTTGCAATTACAGACACGTTGCCGACCATCACCTTACCTGCATCGACAGTAGGTAAATAATCCTCTCGCCCCTCCCTAGGGCTCGATGGATGAAGGGTTCTTGTTTTCCCCTGTAGGATCTGAATCCAGTTTGGCCCTGAGGCTGGTGAATGGAGGTGACAGGTGTCAGGGCCGAGTGGAGGTCCTATACCGAGGCTCCTGGGGCACCGTGTGTGATGACAGCTGGGACACCAATGATGCCAATGTGGTCTGCAGGCAGCTGGGCTGTGGCTGGGCCATGTTGGCCCCAGGAAATGCCCGGTTTGGTCAGGGCTCAGGACCCATTGTCCTGGATGACGTGCGCTGCTCAGGGAATGAGTCCTACTTGTGGAGCTGCCCCCACAATGGCTGGCTCTCCCATAACTGTGGCCATAGTGAAGACGCTGGTGTCATCTGCTCAGGTGGGCCTCCAAGACTTTTGGTTTCCTCTCTTGATTGATGAAGGGTTCTTGTGTTCTCCTATAGGACCTGAATCCAGTTTGGCCCTGAGGCTGGTGAATGGAGGTGACAGGTGTCAGGGCCGAGTGGAGGTCCTATACCGAGGCTCTTGGGGCACCGTGTGTGATGACAGCTGGGACACCAATGATGCCAATGTGGTCTGCAGGCAGCTGGGCTGTGGCTGGGCCACGTCAGCCCCAGGAAATGCCCGGTTTGGTCAGGGCTCAGGACCCATTGTCCTGGATGATGTGCGCTGCTCAGGACATGAGTCCTACCTGTGGAGCTGCCCCAACAATGGCTGGCTCTCCCACAACTGTGGCCATCATGAAGATGCTGGTGTCATCTGCTCAGGTGGGCCTCCAGCAATTTTGGTTTCCTCTCTTGTGCATCTGATCTGACCTCCTCTTTCTCACAGCTGCCCAGTCCCGGTCGACGCCCAGGCCAGGTGAGTCCCCAGTGTCCTTCCTTGGGATGTCCATTCTAGCCTTTGTCTTTGTTGCAATTTACAGACACGTTGTCGACCATCACGTTACCTCCATCGACAGTAGGTAAATAATCCTCTCACCCCTCCCTAGGGCTCGATGGATAAAGGGTTCTTGTGTTCCCCTGTAGGATCTGAATCCAGTTTGACCCTGAGGCTGGTGAATGGAAGTGACAGGTGTCAGGGCCGAGTAGAGGTCCTATACCGAGGCTCCTGGGGCACCGTGTGTGATGACAGCTGGGATACCAATGATGCCAATGTGGTCTGCAGGCAGCTGGGCTGTGGCTGGGCCACGTCGGCCCCAGGAAATGCCCGGTTTGGCCAGGGCTCAGGACCCATTGTTCTGGATGATGTGCGCTGCTCAGGACACGAGTCCTACCTGTGGAGCTGCCCCCACAATGGCTGGCTCTCCCACAACTGTGGCCATCATGAAGATGCTGGTGTCATCTGCTCAGGTGGGCCTCCAAGACCTTGGGCTCCCTCTCCTCCTGATCTGACCTTCTCTTCTCTTTCTCACAGTTTCCCAGTCCCGGCCGACACCCAGTCCAGGTAGGTCCCCAGTGTCCTTCCTCAAAATGTCCATTCTGTCTTTTCCTTTTGTTGCAATTTACAGATACTTGGCCGACCTCACATGCATCAACAGCAGGTAAATAACCCTCTCACCCCTCCCTAGGACTCGATGGATGAAGGATTCTTGTGTTCCCCTGTAGGACCTGAATCCAGTTTGGCCCTGAGGCTGGTGAATGGAGGTGACAGGTGTCAGGGCCGAGTGGAGGTCCTATACCGAGGCTCCTGGGGCACCGTGTGTGATGATAGCTGGGACACCAGTGACGCCAATGTGGTCTGCCGGCAGCTGGGCTGTGGCTGGGCCACGTCAGCCCCAGGAAATGCCCGGTTTGGCCAGGGTTCAGGACCCATTGTCCTGGATGACGTGCGCTGCTCAGGCTATGAGTCCTACCTGTGGAGCTGCCCCCACAATGGCTGGCTCTCCCATAACTGTCAGCACAGTGAAGACGCTGGTGTCATCTGCTCAGGTGGGCCTCCAAGACCTTGGGCTCCCTCTCTTGTGCATCTGATCTGACCTCCTCTTTCTCACAGCTGCCCACTCCTGGTCGACGCCCAGTCCAGGTGAGTCCCCAGTGTCCTTCCTTGGGATGTCCAATTCTAGCCTTTGTCTCTGTTGCAATTACAGACACATTGCCGACCATCACCTTGCCTGCATCGACAGTAGGTAAATATTCCTCTCGCCCCTCCCTAGGGCTCGATGGATGAAGGATTCTTGTGTTCCCCTGTAGGATCTGAATCCAGTTTGGCCCTGAGGCTGGTGAATGGAGGTGACAGGTGTCAGGGCCGAGTGGAGGTCCTATACCAAGGCTCCTGGGGCACCGTGTGCGATGACAGCTGGGACACCAATGATGCCAATGTCGTCTGCAGGCAACTGGGCTGTGGCTGGGCCATGTCAGCCCCAGGAAATGCCCGGTTTGGTCAGGGCTCAGGACCCATTGTCCTGGATGATGTGCGCTGCTCAGGACACGAGTCTTACCTGTGGAGCTGCCCCCACAATGGCTGGCTCTCCCACAACTGTGGCCATAGTGAAGACGCTGGTGTCATCTGCTCAGGTGGGCCTTCAAGAACTTGGGATCACTCTCTTCCTGATCTGACCTTCTCTTCTCTTTCTCACAGCTTCCCAGTCCCGGCCAACACCTAGTCCAGGTGGGTCCCCAGTGTCCTTCCTCAAAATGTCCAATTCTGTCTTTTCCTTTGTTGCAATTTACAGACACTTGGCCAACCTCACATGCATCAACAGCAGGTAAATAATCCTCTCACCCCTCCCTAGGGCTCGATGGATGAAGCGTTCTTGTGTTCCCCTGTAGGATCTGAATCCAGTTTGGCCCTGAGGCTGGTGAATGGAGGTGACAGGTGTCAGGGCCGAGTGGAGGTCCTATACCGAGGCTCCTGGGGCACCGTGTGTGATGACTACTGGGACACCAATGATGCCAATGTGGTTTGCAGGCAGCTGGGCTGTGGCTGGGCCATGTCAGCCCCAGGAAATGCCCGGTTTGGCCAGGGTTCAGGACCCATTGTCCTGGATGATGTGCGCTGCTCAGGACATGAGTCCTATCTGTGGAGCTGCCCCCACAATGGCTGGCTCTCCCACAACTGTGGCCATCATGAAGACGCTGGTGTCATCTGCTCAGGTGGGCCTCCAAGACCTTCGGCTCCCTCTCCTCCTGATCTGACCTTCTCTTCTCTTTCTCACAGCTTCCCAGTCCCAGCCGACACCCAGCCCAGGTAAGTTCCCAGTGTCCTTCCTCAAAATGTCCAATTCTGTCTTTTCCTTTGTTGCAATTTACAGACACTTGGCCAACCTCACATGCATCAACAGCAGGTAAATAATCCTCTCACCCCTCCCTAGGGCTCGATGGATGAAGCGTTCTTGTGTTCCCCTGTAGGATCTGAATCCAGTTTGGCCCTGAGGCTGGTGAATGGAGGTGACAGGTGTCAGGGCCGAGTGGAGGTCCTATACCGAGGCTCCTGGGGCACCGTGTGTGATGACTACTGGGACACCAATGATGCCAATGTGGTTTGCAGGCAGCTGGGCTGTGGCTGGGCCACGTCAGCCCCAGGAAATGCCCGGTTTGGCCAGGGTTCAGGACCCATTGTCCTGGATGATGTGCGCTGCTCAGGACATGAGTCCTATCTGTGGAGCTGCCCCCACAATGGCTGGCTCTCCCACAACTGTGGCCATCATGAAGACGCTGGTGTCATCTGCTCAGGTGGGCCTCCAAGACCTTCGGCTCCCTCTCCTCCTGATCTGACCTTCTCTTCTCTTTCTCACAGCTTCCCAGTCCCAGCCGACACCCAGCCCAGGTAAGTTCCCAGTGTCCTTCCTCAAAATGTCCAATTCTGTCTTTTCCTTTGTTGCAATTTACAGACACTTGGCCAACCTCACATGCATCAACAGCAGGTAAATAATCCTCTCACCCCTCCCTAGGGCTCGATGGATGAAGCGTTCTTGTGTTCCCCTGTAGGATCTGAATCCAGTTTGGCCCTGAGGCTGGTGAATGGAGGTGACAGGTGTCAGGGCCGAGTGGAGGTCCTATACCGAGGCTCCTGGGGCACCGTGTGTGATGACTACTGGGACACCAATGATGCCAATGTGGTTTGCAGGCAGCTGGGCTGTGGCTGGGCCACGTCAGCCCCAGGAAATGCCCGGTTTGGCCAGGGTTCAGGACCCATTGTCCTGGATGATGTGCGCTGCTCAGGACATGAGTCCTATCTGTGGAGCTGCCCCCACAATGGCTGGCTCTCCCACAACTGTGGCCATCATGAAGACGCTGGTGTCATCTGCTCAGGTGGGCCTCCAAGACCTTCGGCTCCCTCTCCTCCTGATCTGACCTTCTCTTCTCTTTCTCACAGCTTCCCAGTCCCAGCCGACACCCAGCCCAGGTAAGTTCCCAGTGTCCTTCCTCAAAATGTCCAATTCTGTCTTTTCCTTTGTTGCAATTTACAGACACTTGGCCAACCTCACATGCATCAACAGCAGGTAAATAATCCTCTCACCCCTCCCTAGGGCTCGATGGATGAAGCGTTCTTGTGTTCCCCTGTAGGATCTGAATCCAGTTTGGCCCTGAGGCTGGTGAATGGAGGTGACAGGTGTCAGGGCCGAGTGGAGGTCCTATACCGAGGCTCCTGGGGCACCGTGTGTGATGACTACTGGGACACCAATGATGCCAATGTGGTTTGCAGGCAGCTGGGCTGTGGCTGGGCCACGTCAGCCCCAGGAAATGCCCGGTTTGGCCAGGGTTCAGGACCCATTGTCCTGGATGATGTGCGCTGCTCAGGACATGAGTCCTATCTGTGGAGCTGCCCCCACAATGGCTGGCTCTCCCACAACTGTGGCCATCATGAAGACGCTGGTGTCATCTGCTCAGGTGGGCCTCCAAGACCTTCGGCTCCCTCTCCTCCTGATCTGACCTTCTCTTCTCTTTCTCACAGCTTCCCAGTCCCAGCCGACACCCAGCCCAGGTAAGTTCCCAGTGTCCTTCCTCAAAATGTCCATTCTGTCTTTTTTCTTTGTTGCTATTTACAGACACTTGGCCAACCTCTCGTGCATCAACAGCAGGTAAACAATCCTCTCACCCCTCCCTAGGGCTCGATGGATGAAGGGTTCTTGTGTTCCCCTGTAGGATCTGAATCCACTTTGGCCCTGAGACTGGTGAATGGAGGTGACAGGTGTCGAGGCCGAGTGGAGGTCCTATACCAAGGCTCCTGGGGCACCGTGTGTGATGACTACTGGGACACCAATGATGCCAACGTGGTCTGCAGGCAGCTGGGCTGTGGCTGGGCCATGTCAGCCCCAGGAAATGCCCAGTTTGGCCAGGGCTCAGGACCCATTGTCCTGGATGATGTGCGCTGCTCAGGACACGAGTCTTACCTGTGGAGCTGCCCCCACAATGGCTGGCTCTCCCACAACTGTGGCCATCATGAAGATGCTGGTGTCATCTGCTCAGGTGGGCTTTCAAGACCTTGGGCTCCCTCTCTTTCTGATCTGACCTTCTCTTCTCTTTCTCACAGCTGCTCAGTCCCAGTCAACGCCCAGGCCAGGTGAGTCCCCAGCATCCTTCATCGGGATGTCCATTTTGTCCTTTCTCTTTGTTGCAATTTACAGATACTTGGCTGACCACCAACTTACCGGCATTGACAGTAGGTAAATAATCCTCTCGCCCCTCCCTAGGGCTCTATGGATGAAGGGTTCTTGTGTTCCCCTGTAGGATCTGAATCCAGTTTGGCTCTGAGGCTGGTGAATGGAGGTGACAGGTGTCGAGGCCGAGTGGAGGTCCTGTATCGAGGCTCCTGGGGAACCGTGTGTGATGACAGCTGGGACACCAATGATGCCAATGTGGTCTGCAGGCAGCTGGGCTGTGGCTGGGCCATGTCGGCCCCAGGAAATGCCCGGTTTGGCCAGGGCTCAGGACCCATTGTCCTGGATGATGTGCGCTGCTCAGGGAATGAGTCCTACCTGTGGAGCTGCCCCCACAAAGGCTGGCTCACCCACAACTGTGGCCATCACGAAGACGCTGGTGTCATCTGCTCAGGTGGGCCTTCAAGACCTGGGGCTCCCTCTCTTGACTGACTCATGTTTTCTTCTTTTCCTTGCAGCCACCCAAATAAATTCTACTACGACAGGTGAGTCTGCTACACCCCAGTCCAGCAATATTAAAATCCTAAACAGCTTCATTTTTTTTTCTAGATTGGTGGCATCCAACAACTACAACCACTGCAAGTAGGTATCACATTTTCTACCTGAACCATAGGTACAATGGAGATGTCCCCTCTCTCCTCTCTAGGACCCTCTTCAAATTGTGGTGGCTTCTTATTCTATGCCAGTGGGACATTCTCCAGCCCATCCTACCCTGCATACTACCCCAACAATGCTAAGTGTGTTTGGGAAATAGAAGTGAATTCTGGTTATCGCATAAACCTGGGCTTCAGTAATCTGAAGTAAGTAATGCCTGGTCATCTGGTGAGGGGTGAATGTTGACTTGAATACATTTTCTCCATACAGATTGGAGGCACACCATAACTGCAGTTTTGATTATGTTGAAATCTTTGATGGATCATTGAATAGCAGTCTCCTGCTGGGGAAAATCTGTAATGATACCAGGCAAATATTTACATCTTCTTACAACCGAATGACCATTCACTTTCGAAGTGACATCAGTTTCCAAAACACTGGCTTTTTGGCTTGGTATAACTCCTTCCCAAGCGGTAAGTGCACACTAGACCATGCCTATGAGGCTGGCCATGATCTCTCAGTTAATGTGTCTTTCAGATGCCACCTTGAGGTTGGTCAATTTAAATTCATCCTATGGTCTATGTGCCGGGCGTGTAGAAATTTACCATGGTGGCACCTGGGGGACAGTTTGTGATGACTCCTGGACCATTCAGGAAGCTGAGGTGGTCTGCAGACAGCTAGGGTGTGGACGTGCAGTTTCAGCCCTTGGAAATGCATATTTTGGCTCTGGCTCTGGCCCCATCACCCTGGACGATGTAGAGTGCTCAGGGACGGAATCCACTCTCTGGCAGTGCCGGAACCGAGGCTGGTTCTCCCACAACTGTAATCATCGTGAAGATGCTGGTGTCATCTGCTCAGGTATGGCCCAATGCCATGGAAGGCCCATTTCATGACCTATGCTTTTTTTCTATTCCTTTTTCAGGAAACCATCTATCGACACCTGGTAAGTCCCTCCGATTTCCATTCCACTTCCCTAACTGATCCTGATCTTTTCTTTTTGTCAACAGCTCCTTTTCTCAACATCACCCGTCCAAACAGTAAGTTCTGAGCTCCCTGACAAGTCTGTGGCGTCACCGACATTCCCACTTTTTGTCCTGACAGCAGATTATTCCTGCGGAGGCTTCCTATCCCAACCATCAGGGGACTTTTCCAGCCCATTCTATCCCGGGAACTATCCAAACAATGCCAAGTGTGTGTGGGACATTGAGGTGCAAAACAACTACCGTGTGACTGTGATCTTCAGAGATGTCCAGTAAGTGTGCGCCCAGAAGAATGCCTTGGGGCATGAAGCCAAATGGTGTGTCCTCTCTCTGCAGGCTTGAAGGTGGCTGCAACTATGATTATATTGAAGTTTTCGATGGCCCCTACCGCAGTTCCCCTCTCATTGCTCGAGTTTGTGATGGGGCCAGAGGCTCCTTCACTTCTTCCTCCAACTTCATGTCCATTCGCTTCATCAGTGACCACAGCATCACAAGGAGAGGGTTCCGGGCTGAGTACTACTCCAGTCCCTCCAATGACAGCACCAGTAAGTCCCCTTGTGGAAATGCTCTGTTGGGAGACTGAGTGCCTTATCTGTCCTTGTCTATCAGACCTGCTCTGTCTGCCAAATCACATGCAAGCCAGTGTGAGCAGGAGCTATCTCCAATCCTTGGGCTTTTCTGCCAGTGACCTTGTCATTTCCACCTGGAATGGATACTACGAGTGTCGGCCCCAGATAACGCCGAACCTGGTGATATTCACAATTCCCTACTCAGGCTGCGGCACCTTCAAGCAGGTAAGCCTGGGGCTTCCCATTCCATTTCCCAGCCTGACTCTGCTCTCTTGCCTGCCTCTCCTAGGCAGACAATGACACCATCGACTATTCCAACTTCCTCACAGCAGCTGTCTCAGGTGGCATCATCAAGAGGAGGACAGACCTCCGTATTCACGTCAGCTGCAGAATGCTTCAGAACACCTGGGTCGACACCATGTACATTGCTAATGACACCATCCACGTTGCTAATAACACCATCCAGGTCGAGGAAGTCCAGTATGGCAATTTTGACGTGAACATTTCCTTTTATACTTCCTCATCTTTCTTGTATCCTGTGACCAGCCGCCCTTACTACGTGGACCTGAACCAGGACTTGTACGTTCAGGCTGAAATCCTCCATTCTGATGCTGTACTGACCTTGTTTGTGGACACCTGCGTGGCATCACCATACTCCAATGACTTCACGTCTTTGACTTATGATCTAATCCGGAGTGGGTAAGGAGTGTCTTTATGCGATGGCCTTAAACGTGAGAGCTAAGGGGCTACTGTTCTCTTCCAGATGCGTGAGGGATGACACCTACGGACCCTACTCCTCGCCATCTCTTCGCATTGCCCGCTTCCGGTTCAGGGCCTTCCACTTCCTGAACCGCTTCCCCTCCGTGTACCTGCGTTGTAAAATGGTGGTGTGCAGAGCGTATGACCCCTCTTCCCGCTGCTACCGAGGCTGTGTGTTGAGGTCGAAGAGGGATGTGGGCTCCTACCAGGAAAAGGTGGACGTCGTCCTGGGTCCCATCCAGCTGCAGACCCCCCCACGCCGAGAAGAGGAGCCTCGGTAGGTGGTCGCTCTCAGACCCCACTGTCCACCGGGGCGCAGACCCCTGACTCGGGGACTTGGGATGTTCCTCTTGGTGTCATATTCCAACTCAGATTGAGCCCTACATTGTGCTGCACCTGGTCATACGGAGTTGAATCAGACCTGGTTCCCGCCTCCCCCAAGGCTCATGGTCCTTGGAGGACCCGTTGCAGGGTGAGGTCAAGAGAGTTCTGACCTGGATGGCCCATAGACCTGACGTCCCAGAATCCATGCTTCTCATCTGCAAAATGAAAATGTCAATACTTACTTCTTAGCACTGTTGAGAGGGTTACTTACATAAAGGAATTTTGGTGAAACTGCCTCAGCCTGTTCCTGGTGCAAGTCATTGAGTG